GGAGATCAGCATTTGCCCTGATGGAAACTGGGCGATCCTGCAGGGACTGACCTCTGAGTTATCCAAAGGCCGACCTGGGGAAAGACTGATTTTGAGGTTTTAATAGGTAAGTTTGGGGACATCATTGATGAAGGTGGGCAGGGAAGGAGGCTTTTTTCTTTTCTTTTTTTTAATGTTACAGTAAAAAGCTTAGATTCGATGAGACGGGTTAAAAAACAAATAGGAAAATTTAAGGAGAAGAATGACTATGATTGCTATGTAAAAATAAAATTGCAATAGAGAGGTTCTGGAGCTCAGGAAATGAGCTAGAGCATGCTATAATTTAGGCCTAGATAGTGAAGATCATGAATAAAATGGTAGCTGAGGAAATTTCAAAGTTGAATAAGTAGTAATAAGTATGAAGAAAAAGCTAAACTACAAACATCTGCTCTTTAATTACTAACACTAGTAATGAGAATTTGTCTCCAGCCTCTTCCCTTCCCACTCCGCACCTCTTCCTAGCTTACATCATTGTATTAAGGCATTTTATTGAAGACACTATTCAGCACTCTCCACCTATGCCTTACACAGCTTGCCTTTGCTTTTCTTCCCATTTCACTTTTTCTCTTCATTTATTCACATCATTTTAGTCCTTAAAAGACCCCGCCCAATTACTAGATCAGAGGGAGGCAACTAAGACTCTTCCTATCTCCCAAACGACCTTCCAGAATGGTTTTATGGCATTATAATAGGAAAGCAAGAGTTTTGATTTTTCTATTATTAATATTTTGCTTTCAAGGAATTACAGGAAAAACCATATTGCATGCCAGAAATACTTAAATTTTAAATATTTCATCTTAAGAGATGCCCTCATGTAATGCTTTTAATGCATTTGAGAAATTCAGGTGGTGGGCAAAAGTACAACATAGAGGTTAGATGTTTTGAGTGGGAGAAGTGCACTGGGGTCATTATTGAATCAGAATTATTATGCACTTAAATATATAGAAAAAAGAACAAAATGAGTATTAAACTATGCAAATTCATCCCTTTAATCTTTATTTGCATGACTACATTTTATGCAGTTGTAACCTTAATGTACATATTTGGTATTTTTTTCAAACATGAATTGATTAGACATTGTTGCTATTTTGTATCTATTTTGTTAACATAAGAACTTCCTGTGTTATATCAGATTTTTTTTTTTTTTTTTTTTTTCTGAGACGGAGTTTCGCTCTTGTTGCTGCCCAGGCTTGAGTGCAATTGTGGATCTAGGCTCACCACAACCTCCGCCTCCTGGGTTCAAGCGATTGTCCTGTCTCAGCCTACCGAGTAGCTGGGATTACAGGTGCCCGCCACCAGGCCCGGATAATTTTTGTATTTTTAGTAGAGACAGGGTTTCACTATGTTGGCCAGGCTGCTCTCGAACTCCTGACCTCAGGTGATCCACCCGCCTTGGCCTCCCAAAGTGCTGTGATTACAGGCGTGAGCCACTGCGCCCGGCCTCTATGTCAGACCTTAATTAGCCATTTCCTGTTAGTTAGAATCCTGTGCCGCTCCTTCTTGCCTTTTACGGTGTTTGGATAATATGCTGTGAATACCTTTGTGCACTCATTTCTTTATTCAGGTCATACCACTGAAACATACTCCCCAGAATAAAACTGATGATGAAAAGATAGGAACAATTTTATACCTTGTCTTACATATTGCAAGATTTTGCACTGCATTGATGTATTGTTAACTTTGCATGTTTGTCTTCTTTTTAAGCTCTCCTTGGAGAGTTTTTAAATTTTCAGTACACTCCACAGGGTGGCCAAAGTAGAACTGCTTTGTCATTGAGTATAGGTTCAGTTAAAAACAACAATCTGGCTCAGAGTTGAACACAAAGAATCCAATAAATATTAATGGGTTAATTTTCAGGTACCTTAGCCTTGACTTTCCTGTTTTCCAGATTTCCCCTCCTTTTCCTTTTCGGTATGTACTTCATTATTTAAATGGGCAATTTCGGGTTAGGCAGTTCTAGATAGCGGTTCCCTTCCTGTGCCCGTTCTGGAACCTCTCTCGCCCTTCTGCGGTGCGAAAAAACCCAATTCACAGCCGTCATCGCCACTGAAGTTACACCCAGGGGTCGCTTCAAGAAGGAAACGTTTTCTTTAAGAATTTCTATGCCAGTGAATTGGGGAAGGTTTTAAAGATAACGGAGTTTGCCACGCGTTTCTGCCAAACAATTCGACGTTGTGTAAATCGCAGAAATTCCAGGAAGGACTAACGACGTCCGTGGATGATTCTGCGGCTCACAGGCACACAGGACACGCTGGGTTTACCCTCCCGTGTCCCGACGGCACTACAGGTGCGAAGCCCGCCCGGGGAGGCAGTGCTTGTTTGTTATTAACACTTGACATTGTTCTGTTTAGTTTTCAGATGCTTCAAGTGTTGTGAACAGAGACTTGTTTGGATTATGCATTTCTCAGCTAGACTAAATAAATGCTAGCAATGGATACGTGCAAACATGTTGGGCAGCTGCAGCTTGCTCAAGACCATTCCAGCCTCAACCCTCAGAAATGGCACTGTGTGGACTGCAACACGACCGAGTCCATTTGGGCTTGCCTTAGCTGCTCCCATGTTGCCTGTGGAAGATATATTGAAGAGCATGCACTCAAGCACTTTCAAGAAAGCAGTCATCCTGTTGCATTGGAGGTGAATGAGATGTACGTTTTTTGTTACCTTTGTGATGATTATGTTCTGAATGATAACACAACTGGAGACCTGAAGTTACTACGACGTACATTAAGTGCCATCAAAAGTCAAAATTATCACTGCACAACTCGTAGTGGGAGGTTTTTACGGTCCATGGGTACAGGTGATGATTCTTATTTCTTACATGACGGTGCCCAATCTCTGCTTCAAAGTGAAGATCAACTGTATACTGCTCTTTGGCACAGGAGAAGGATACTAATGGGTAAAATCTTTCGAACATGGTTTGAACAATCACCCATTGGAAGAAAAAAGCAAGAAGAACCATTTCAGGAAAAAATAGTAGTAAAAAGAGAAGTAAAGAAAAGACGGCAGGAATTGGAGTATCAAGTTAAAGCAGAATTGGAAAGTATGCCTCCAAGAAAGAGTTTACGTTTACAAGGGCTCGCTCAGTCGACCATAATAGAAATAGTTTCTGTTCAGGTGCCAGCACAAACGCCAGCATCACCAGCAAAAGATAAAGTACTCTCTACCTCAGAAAATGAAATATCTCAAAAAGTCAGTGACTCCTCAGTTAAACGAAGGCCAATAGTAACTCCTGGTGTAACAGGATTGAGAAATTTGGGAAATACTTGCTATATGAATTCTGTTCTTCAGGTGTTGAGTCATTTACTTATTTTTCGACAATGTTTTTTAAAGCTTGATCTGAACCAATGGCTGGCTATGACTGCTAGCGAGAAGACAAGATCTTGTAAGCATCCACCAGTCACAGATACAGTAGTATATCAAATGAATGAATGTCAGGAAAAAGATACAGGTTTTGTTTGCTCCAGACAATCAAGTCTGTCATCAGGACTAAGTGGTGGAGCATCAAAAGGTAGAAAGATGGAACTTATTCAGCCAAAGGAGCCAACTTCACAGTACATTTCTCTTTGTCATGAATTGCATACTTTGTTCCAAGTCATGTGGTCTGGAAAGTGGGCGTTGGTCTCACCATTTGCTATGCTACACTCAGTGTGGAGACTCATTCCTGCCTTTCGTGGTTACGCCCAACAAGACGCTCAGGAATTTCTTTGTGAACTTTTAGATAAAATACAACGTGAATTAGAGACAACTGGTACCAGTTTACCAGCTCTTATCCCCACTTCTCAAAGGAAACTCATCAAACAAGTTCTGAATGTTGTAAATAACATTTTTCATGGACAACTTCTTAGTCAGGTATGGATTTTTAAGAATCTTATTTTCATCATATAATCTTAGGAACTCATATTCTCATTTGCAGGTTACATGTCTTGCATGTGACAACAAATCAAATACCATAGAACCTTTCTGGGACTTGTCATTGGAGTTTCCAGAAAGGTATCAATGCAGTGGAAAAGATATTGCTTCCCAGCCATGTCTGGTTACTGAAATGTTGGCCAAATTTACAGAAACTGAAGCTTTAGAAGGAAAAATCTACGTATGTGACCAGTGTAACTGTGAGTAAAGACGTTGTGTTCTTGGTGCTTTCATTTGATTTTTATTCTTTCTTTGATGTTACAGCAAAGCGTAGAAGGTTTTCCTCCAAACCAGTTGTACTCACAGAAGCCCAGAAACAACTTATGATATGCCACCTACCTCAGGTTCTCAGACTGCACCTCAAACGATTCAGGTCTGTAGTAGGACCAGTTGCAAAGTTATCATGTGTGGATAATTTTACACTGGTTTGTTCACAGGTGGTCAGGACGTAATAACCGAGAGAAGATTGGTGTTCATGTTGGCTTTGAGGAAATCTTAAACATGGAGCCCTATTGCTGCAGGGAGACCCTGAAATCCCTCAGACCAGAATGCTTTATCTATGACTTGTCCGCGGTGGTGATGCACCATGGGAAAGGATTTGGCTCAGGGCACTACACTGCCTACTGCTATAATTCTGAAGGAGGTATAGATAAGAAAAAGTATTTTATCTTGGGTCTTCATAAATGTATTTCTGTGCTTCACTCTAGGGTTCTGGGTACACTGCAATGATTCCAAACTAAGCATGTGCACTATGGATGAAGTATGCAAGGCTCAAGCTTATATCTTGTTTTATACCCAACGAGTTACTGAGAATGGACATTCTAAACTTTTGCCTCCAGAGCTCCTGTTGGGGAGCCAACATCCCAATGAAGACGCTGATACCTCGTCTAATGAAATCCTTAGCTGATCCAAAGACAATGGGGTTTTCTTCCTGTGATTTATATATATACTTTTTAAAAGACTGATGTACCATTTTAAACTTCATTTTTTCTTGTGAATCAGTGTATACTACATTTATACATTTTATATCTAACAATTTTTTTTTTTACAAAGTATAAATGTATATATCAACTGAAGGTAACTACTTTTTTCATATTTGGAGTTTTAAACTTTTGGTGTTTACCTCAGACTGATGTTACCTCTTTTATATTTTTATGTCTTAATTGGCTCGGATGATGAACTTGTGCAATCTTCTACCAACAAAGTTCAAGTGGCATCATTTTATATACATGTATCTTTTTCAGGTATTTTCTATACAAATTCTTAATAGATGGAAAATTAGACTCTACTTTGGTCACTAATAGTCTTTCATTTGTATATTGAAGTTACCTTGCCCCTTGGAGTTATTGAAGTGACATGTCAAGGTATCACCTAAATATTCTTCAGTCACACTCACTGGTATTTCTGAGGCTTTGTGTGTTAACAGGCCTTGTAATTGACATTATTTTGGTTAATGTAACCCCAAAATTGCTTTAGTAATTGCTCTTTGGCATAGTCAAACTATAAATGAAAATGGCAGCTTTACAAATAGTATATTTAAGTGAACTCTGGAACTATGGACATGAAAAAAATGATGGCTGGGATTTATGATTTTTGTCTGGCAGCAAACAGGTTTGTCCAGAAGTCTAATAATTAAGCAGTCATAAAAAGTCTGAATTTAGTAAACCAGTGTATGATGTTATTCAAATAGTTTACCTTGGGTATGAGTTCATTTTATAATGTCTGATGACATTAGATCTCTTAAAACTTTATGTATTTTTTTTAGTTCAAAGGAATAGAGTCTTGAAGAGAAAAAATTATAGGGCAGAAAAGATAAGTGTTCAAAATTGGCAACTGGACTATTATTATGTCTAGCATCTCATTCTAAATAACTAAAGCTTGATTTACTCTTGCTAGGATTATGTGACTACTAGGTAGGAGCCTCTTAAAACACTGGCCCTGAGCATTAAAAAAAAAAAAAAAAACTAAAAGCTATCTATCTAAACTTGCACAAAAAAAAATACAGTGTGAGTCACTCTTTTTCTTCTTCTGATAATCTCACTGGGTTTCTTTAAAGTCCTGTTGCTGCTAACTTTATCTTATTTGGAGAGGGTAGAATCAACTAATCTCTGTAGACCAGCTATGTATCTAAGCTCTGTTAACCACAGGAAGATCATGTATCCCTTTTTTATAAGTGGGTTTATTTGCAGGTTGAAGTCTTAGTGAAAGATAGTATCCTGTAGAATGCTGTTCACCACTAGTGATCATCTGTTAAGTACAAACTTGAAAGAGGTCTCTACCAATAAATTTTTCTTAAATTTCACAAAACAAGTCATCTGGGTTAGCTGATAGTGAGGTGCAGTGAGACTTTTATCACTGAATAGACAAATCATTTGTGCCGAAAATACATCTGGAATATTAAATGGCTATGTTTAAAATTGTTCATAATACCTATGCAAGTTGTTACCTCAACTGTTACACACTTCTTAATACCTCATTAAAAATTTACATGGTCAAGATAACCAGAGTCTACTCTTTTCTAATTTCAAGGACT